CTGCTGCCGTGCTACTCTCAGTTGGAATGATTTTCTCATCCTTGTCCTTTTGGTAAATATCTACCCACTCATCTTTTTAAACATCTCCTCTTTTATGAAGCCTTTTCTGCATCTACAGGTAGAACTGACCCTGCCATCCCCTGCATTCTTTACAAACTTCTAGAAAATTTAGCTTTACTTTTTCTCTGACTCCCATTTTTACATCGGGTGCTCCTTGATGACAAAGAGATTAACTGTAACTTCGGGATAGATGACCAGTGTTTGTTGAGTGAATGAATAAAGGGATCAGGGTTGGATCTGCTCAAAAGTGCTAGAGTAATAGAGCAAAACAGAGCAGGTAACACATCCCTTAACACTCGGTATCTCAACTGACTTTCACAAAAGCTCTATTAAATGAGCAGGTGATTGTGGAGTGAAAGAATTAAACAAATTTTCAAGAGTTTTAGTGGCTTTCCCACTAAAGCCTGGGTGACTGGGAAAGTTTGGGCTGGGAATGTTGGGCTTTTCAAGCGTGTTCGAAGCTCCCTAATTGGTACTAAATTTCAGGCATTCAGACCCTCTAGGAAAGAGTTCTTTCTAGCTCACAACATTAGGGGAGGAGTTAGACACATAAATGGAGAAAGTGATAGAAGAGACATGGTCAGGGATGGGGGTTCTACCCTTCCAGAGACAATGCACATTTTCTTTGAAACAGCTTCGGGAAAACTGCAAATCTCAATGATATTTACCAATTTTGAGAATCTATTAAGTGCCTGGCACTCTGTGTAGAAGCCCTCCAATCGTACCCTAAATCTGAGAAGTATTTATTATTATTTCCATTTTTACTCCCTAATGCATCTACTCTAAGCTCCTTGCTTCACCCTACCAAAGTTTCCCTTCTGCTAGTGCTCTCCTTTGGTGCAGAACCACCGCATCCACTTTCTCAGGCCCAGGGGAGGGGCGGGGCGGGGCGATTTCGCCTTGCCGCAGAGCCAGTCTGCGCCTGCGCGGACTGCGGCAGAGGGCGGGGTGTGAGAAGCAGAGTACAGTGAGACTAGCATTCACTGCTGGCCAGTGCCTGCCTTTTTCACCACCTCTAATTTCAGCTTCAGCAGTTGCTTGGAACTTTGGTTCTGGCAGCAGCAGCAACATCATTACCGCTAGCGGCAGTTTTGTGCCGAGGCACCTACACACCTCCCGTCCTCTCTGCCAGATCGCGGGCCTGTCGGTGTCTGCTCCTACACGCCAACGCCGGTGGGCAGGACCATGTCTCTGGTAAGCCAGAATTCGCGCCGCCGCCGCCGCCGCGTTGCAAAGGCTACTGCGCACAACAGCAGCTGGGGCGAAATGCAGGCCCCTAATGCCCCCGGTCTCCCCGCTGATGTGCCAGGCTCAGACGTCCCCCAGGGTCCCAGCGATTCCCAGATCCTCCAGGGCCTCTGCGCCTCTGAGGGCCCAAGCACCTCCGTTCTGCCCACCTCCGCTGAGGGCCCAAGCACCTTTGTGCCGCCCACCATCTCTGAGGCCTCAAGCGCCTCCGGGCAGCCCACCATCTCTGAGGGACCTGGCACCTCCGTGCTGCCCACCCCCAGTGAGGGCCTAAGCACCTCCGGGCCTCCCACCATCTCTAAGGGGCTGTGCACCTCTGTGACGCTTGCCGCCTCTGAGGGCCGGAACACCTCCAGGCCGCCCACTTCCTCTGAGGAACCTAGCACCTCCGTGCCGCCCACCGCCTCTGAGGTACCGAGCACCTCCCTGCCGCCCACCCCTGGTGAGGGAACGAGCACCTCCGTGCCGCCCACAGCCTATGAGGGACCAAGCACCTCCGTGGTGCCCACCCCTGATGAGGGACCAAGCACCTCCGTGCTGCCTACACCTGGTGAGGGACCAGGCACCTCCGTGCCGCTCGCCGCCACTGAGGGCCTGAGCACCTCCGTGCAGGCCACTCCTGATGAGGGACCGAGCACCTCCGTGCCGCCCACCGCCACTGAGGGCCTAAGCACCCCCGTGCCACCCACCCGTGATGAGGGACCGAGCACCTCCGTGCCGGCCACTCCTGGTGAGGGACCGAGCACCTCCGTGCTGCCCGCCGCCTCTGACGGACAAAGCATCTCCTTGGTGCCCACCCGCGGTAAGGGATCAAGCACCTCCGTGCCCCCCACCGCCACCGAGGGCCTGAGCACCTCCGTGCAGCCCACTGCTGGTGAGGGATCGAGCACCTCCGTGCCGCCCACCCCTGGTGGGGGACTGAGCACCTCCGTGCCGCCCACCGCCACTGAGGAGTTGAGCACCTCCGTGCCGCCCACTCCCGGTGAGGGACCAAGCACTTCCGTACTGCCAATCCCCGGTGAGGGACTGAGCACCTCTGTGCCGCCCACCGCCTCTGATGGATCGGACACCTCCGTGCCGCCCACTCCTGGTGAGGGCGCAAGCACCTTAGTGCAGCCCACCGCCCCTGACGGACCGGGAAGCTCCGTGCTGCCTAACCCTGGTGAGGGCCCGAGCACATTGTTTAGCTCTAGTGCTTCTGTGGACCGGAACCCCTCCAAGTGTTCCCTTGTTTTGCCAAGCCCTAGGGTAACCAAGGCCTCCGTGGACTCAGATTCTGAGGGTCCTAAGGGTGCAGAAGGCCCTATAGAATTCGAGGTCCTGAGAGACTGTGAGAGCCCCAACTCCATTAGTATTATGGGCCTCAATACTTCCCGGGTTGCAATTACCCTGAAGCCCCAAGACCCTATGGAACAGAACGTAGCTGAGCTGTTGCAGTTCCTGCTGGTGAAGGATCAGAGCAAGTACCCTATCCGGGAGTCTGAAATGCGGGAATATATTGTTAAAGAATATCGCAACCAGTTTCCTGAGATACTCAGGCGAGCAGCAGCCCACCTGGAGTGCATTTTTAGGTTTGAATTGAGAGAACTTGACCCTGAGGCACACACCTACATTCTGTTAAACAAACTGGGACCTGTGCCCTTTGAAGGGTTAGAAGAGAGCCCAAATGGGCCAAAGATGGGCCTCCTGATGATGATTCTAGGCCAAATATTCCTGAATGGCAACCAAGCCAAGGAGGCTGAGATTTGGGAAATGCTCTGGAGGATGGGGGTGCAGCGGGAAAGGAGGCTTTCCATTTTTGGGAACCCAAAGAGACTTCTGTCTGTGGAGTTTGTATGGCAGCGTTACTTAGACTACAGGCCAGTAACTGACTGTAAACCAGTGGAGTATGAGTTTTTCTGGGGCCCAAGATCCCACCTAGAAACCACCAAGATGAAAATTCTGAAGTTCATGGCGAAAATATATAACAAAGATCCTATGGATTGGCCAGAGAAATACAACGAAGCTCTGGAAGAAGATGCTGCCAGAGCCTTTGCTGAGGGTTGGCAGGCTCTCCCTCACTTTAGGAGGCCCTTTTTTGAGGAAGCTGCTGCAGAGGTACCATCCCCTGATTCAGAGGTTTCCAGCTATTCCTCAAAATATGCCCCACATTCATGGCCTGAGTCAAGATTGGAGAGCAAGGCAAGGAAGCTGGTGCAGTTATTTCTGCTTATGGATTCAACTAAGCTGCCTATACCAAAGAAAGGAATTCTGTACTACATTGGCCGAGAGTGCAGCAAAGTGTTCCCTGACCTCCTGAATCGTGCTGCCCGCACCCTGAACCATGTCTATGGGACAGAACTAGTGGTACTTGATCCCAGGAATCACTCCTATACTCTGTACAACCGAAGGGAGATGGAAGAAACTGAGGAGATCGTAGACAGTCCAAACAGGCCTGGCAACAACTTTTTGATGCAGGTCCTAAGCTTCATCTTTATTATGGGCAACCATGCCAGGGAGTCTGCAGTCTGGGCCTTTCTGCGGGGCTTAGGGGTTCAAGCTGGGAGAAAGCATGTGATTACCTGCAGATACTTGAGTCAGCGCTATATAGACAGTTTACGGGTTCCTGACAGTGATCCAGTGCAATATGAGTTTGTATGGGGTCCTAGAGCCCGTTTGGAAACCTCTAAGATGAAAGCCTTGCGATATGTGGCCAGAATCCACAGAAAGGAACCACAGGACTGGCCACAGCAGTACAGGGAGGCAATGGAAGATGAGGCCAATAGAGCTGATGTTGGGCACAGGCAAATCTTTGTTCACAACTTCAGGTAGAGGAATGCATGGCAGTCAGAGGGGCCTTGCAAGGAGGGGCCTTTGAGCCTCAGTTCTCATGTATTGGGGGGTGGGGGTGGGTACATATTGTATTTGGTATTTGTGTTCCAGTTATATTTATGTCTTTTCATATTTAGTTCTGGTGTGGTGTCTGGAAATGTTTCAACTGTTTTAATATATTGTCTGATTGGGTAAATGTGATTGACCACTTGCTGTCTCTGTTGTATTTTGGTATGAGTTTTGATAGCTCTATAAAATGTTTTGGAAATCTTTCCATCTTGTTGCATTATCTAGAAAAGAATATAGCATATAGCTATAGATATAGGCTTTTCCTTGAAAGCTTGAAAAAAATTCGCCAGTAAAATAATCTAGCTTAAAGTGATAAACTAACAAACAAATATAACAACAACTGAAAAGGCACTCTAAATTGTGGCTGGCTTCCCTTTCTGTCTGCTATTGTATGAAGAATACTGATGTTTACCTGTATTTGCTTTGCTGTACTAAAATGTAATGAAAAATAAAAGATTAATAAATGAAACATAATGCTAATACACTGACTTATTCAACTGC